CCACCTTGCCATCTGCTCCTCCGTCAGGACTCCCCTCGAGCCCTTTCAGGCCACCCGCTTCCCCTTCCATTCCTCCTGGGGTCTGGCGCTCCATCCCTAGGTCGCCCCCTCCCCGTCGTTCCCTCCTCAGCCCTTCCTAGCACTACACACGCGCGCGCGCGCACACACACACACACACACACACACACATACACACACGCACACGCACTTTACCTTCAGTTTGTTCCATTCTAACCCCCCGGCCGTGTCAGTGCGATCACAGGAGAGACACGGAGGCCCGGAGTGGGGCTGGGGTGCGGGCAGCCGCTGGGGCCGCGCGAGGAGGAGGCGGAACCGAGCTAGGCCGCATGAAATCCCCGGGCTAGATTTTCCCCGCGCCGGACGCCTCTGCCATGGCGGCCGGCACTGAGGAGGGCCACGGCCGGGCCGGGCCGGGCGTGCTGCGGGAAGAGGAAGGCTCGGGAGGTGGGATGGGAAGGGGAGGCCGAGGGACGGGGGTCGCCGCGCCGCCGCTGCTGCCAGAGAGGAGCCTGCGGCTGGCAGCCCGGCCTGGGTAGCACGGTCCTCGGCGCTCGGCTCGGAATTCGCACGCCTCTCCGCGGCGACCTGTGCACAGCCCCCTCGGCCTCCGCCTCCGTGCTGGCCGCCGCCGCCGCCTCTCCCGCCGCCGCCGCGCACAAAGCCCCCCCACCCCGACTCTCGGGGCGCCGCCGCCGCCAAATCCTCAGCCCCTCATTGGCCGCGGGCCGCGGCGCCTGCCGGGAAATGCAGTCCCTGGTTCGGGACGCTGGGGCTCCGGAGGAAGCGGCGAGTCGGCGGGGCGGAGGGGGCGGGAGCGCGAACCAGGAACGCCCGCGGCAGCTAGCGTCTGGACGACTAGGGAGACCGGGCGAGAGGGCCGAGGAACGAGGGACGGGGAGGGACTGTACGTGGGAGAGTGACACACAAAACACCCCGGGAAGCCGGAGGAGGCGTGGAAAGGTGGGGCCCGGGAGGTAAAACTGGGATCGGCGCGTTCAGTGAGGCTGATTAAAGAACAACGCGCAACCAGCGCCATACGGCGCTCCTCAGGGTGACTCGGCTCTCTAGCTCTTAAGGGTTAGAAGCGACCCTCGCACGGTCCCCGGTGGGTCACCGCGCGAGGGCGGGGCAGTCCAGGCGACCCCTCGGCCGTCTCCCGTCCTACGGCTGTCAGGGAAGGGCTCCGGTTCCGGTAGGGTCTGCATTTGGAAAGCCGGGGGCGATGCAAGACCGCCTTGGCGTCGTCTCCCTCTCAGCCCCGGCTGAGCTGTCGGATGGTCCCCCTCCCCCGGTTGCAAGCAGTAGGAGACCCGGCCGGCGGCGCCGGCTCGCCGAGGGAGCGCCTCGACCTCCCCGGCAGGCGCCGGCCCCGCGCGCCTCTTCCTGCTCTGCTGCGGCCCGGAGGCTTGTGGGTAACCGGGAGGACGACGTCAGCGCCCGCCGCATCCCCGGGTGCCCCCCAGCCGCGGGGGACCGCGACGGCTCCGTGACCGTCACGTGCCGGAGGCCGCGGCTGCTCGCGGCCAGACCTTCGCATCGAGGGACGTGAGGGACATTTGTCCTAGAGGGCCCAAGATAAGAACGAGAGGAAGAACCGGGAGGCAACTCTCCGTCATCCTCTAGCCCCCCGCATCCTAGGAAACGTATGGAAAACAATGGAAGGTTAAGTGTGTGCACAGTGATCTGGCCCTGCAGGAGTGTGCCGACCAGGTGATATTTCCTGGGGCCTGGTGATAAGGATTTGGAAGGTTACAGCACAGAGACGTGAACGTAAAAAGGAAACAGAGGCAGCAAGCAAATGAGGAAACCGATACTCTGTTCTGAGAATAAAGCCATTTTACCGCTAGACGTCATACTCTGTAGACGTTATAGTGCTGGATGTCTTTGGTACTATTACAAGAAATTAGATATCTCTATCTTTAAATATCACTTAAGGAAATTAAATGATTTCTACAGATCAGTTATTTAAAAGGGCACTAATTATGAACTATTTTTTTTAAACGTAACCCGGTTAATACTAGATACTGAGAATTATCAGTATTGGCTGGGCGCAGTGGCTCACGCCTGTAATCCCAGCACTTTGGGAGGCCGAGGCAGGCGGATCACGAGGTCCGGAAATCGAGACCATCCTGGCTAAGACGGTGAAACCCCGTCTCTACTAAAAATACAAAAAATTAGCCGGGCGTGGTGGGGGGCGCCTGTAGTCCCAGCTACTCAGGAGGCTGAGGCAGGAGAATGGCGTGAACCCGGGAAGCGGAGCTTGCAGTGAGCCGAGATCGCGCCACTGCACTCCAGCCTGGGCGACACAGAGAGGCTATGTCTCAAAAAAAAAAAAAAAAATCTCATTACTATTAATCATTAAATATTTTTAAACGTATGCTTTAAGTAGTACCACAAGTTACAGCTATCAGTAAAAGCATACTTTTTATTTGTGATATGACATTTTAAAACACAGATGGCCAAAGCGGGCCACCAAGTCTAGCTTAATTCTATCTCCAGGAAAGAGGGATTAAATTGGTCTTTTTTTTTTTTCTATGAGCCTTTCTACCTCCATTCTTCTTTTTCTTCCTCCTGTGTCTTCCTTGCTTTGTTGATAAACTGTTGCCTTGACCCGGCACCTGGGTTTCTCCCTTGAGGAGAATCTAGTAAATTGTCCCCAGGGATCTTATATTAGCCTGTTTCTAATAGCTATGCTGACAGCAAGAGTTTAAAATTGGAGTTATGTGAAGTAGATGCATAGTCTTTTCCTGCAAAACATTACAAAATACAGTTAGTATACTTGATCTGGTGGCATATTTAGGAAAATGGCCATTAAAAATAATAGTTTACATTTTCAGTATCTAACATCTTCTGAGGTTTAGACGATGCTTACTGTTCGCCATAGAAAATGAACAAGGAGCTCATTAAGACAGCAATCTAACACAATTCTCAGGGCCAGAGTCATGGAGGAAAAAATATTTTTTTAAAAATTTCTCTTCTGAAGATTACATACAGAATCTTACATGATAAATCTCTTATCCTGAAAGTCAAAGAAATTGCCAAGTCTCATAACTAGGGAAGACGGACATTACTTTGAACAGATATCTCAATAAGAAGAGTTCTTAGCCCTTCCCTTTTTAGGATAGGATTGCTGACATATGGCCATGGTAGAAAACCTAGCTCATCTTTCAAATACTGGGCATGGAATCGTTCATCTGGTTTATGAATACTTAATGATATTCACTGTGCCTGGTTGTAAGTGAATACAATGCATGAATAAGAATATTTCCCCGTATAAAATGTCTCCCAGGGAACTGAAAATATTTTTGCATCCTTTAAGATCTTTTCCAGAAAAGTACCAGTACATGGTAGTGCAATGATTAATTTATGAAATTAGTGTGAAAACTACATCTACCTTCTAGAGCTCAAAATTTGACCACCAGGAATTTTCAGTGAGGGAAAAGTAAAGAGTCCAAAGCTTTGTAGATTTTAATACTGGTAAACAGAACGTGAAGTGAAACCTTTATGTGCAAAGTTGAACATCAGACATGCACAAAGAGACCTCTAGTGGCCAAACTGAAAAGTTTTGCCTATTTAACAGTGGATCTATTTGGTTATTAGCTGAAAAATCCTTTGTGGATTAAAAGCAGTCTGCATTTTTTACTGACGTTTAATACCGCCATCTTCCATTCTTAAAAATGTGTAGCCCAGATGAGTAAAGTCTGTGGTCAGCTCACATGTCAGGAGACGTATTCTCCGTGAGAAAGCGATTCCTTGCTGTATGGTGGTCGAGTAGAGCCACTAAGAAAAAAAAAATTTTTTTTTGAGGTGGAATCTCGCTCTTGTCGCCCAGGCTGGAGTGCAGTGGCGCGATCTCGACTCACTGCAACCCCTGCCTCCCGGGTTCAAGCGATTCTCCTGCCTCAGCCTCCAGAGTAGCCGGAACTACAGGCGCACGCCACCATGCCCGGCTAATTTTTGTATTTTTTTTTAGTAGAGACAGGGTTTCACCATGTTGGCCAAGATGTTTTCTGTCTCCTGACCTTGTGATCCGCCCGCCTCGGCCTCCCAAAGTGCTGGGATCACAGGCGTGAGCCACCGCGCCCAGCCTAAATAAAAAAAATTTTTAACTCTTTCTTCTGGAGCCAGATAAAATGGATGGGAAAAGATAACTGGGGAATGAGAATATTTCTAGATGTTTCATTTTCCCAAGATGGCTCAGTTGGCCATCCTAGGAACTGAAGTGCCCTCAAACCTGCAGTGTCTGTCATTTCACAGCTACTATAACATACATTTTATATGCTGAGATTTCTATACAAATTATTAATCACAAACAACACTTGTTAAGGGACCATTGAGAAAGCAAATATTTTTAGTAGAATACAGATTTCCATATGAAGATTTCACAGTATTCCAGCCTCTGGAGAGGAAGGGAGAGGAATGCGCTCCTTCCGATTCCCGCCCTTTCTGCGACACCATCAAATCCTCTCAGCGCCCCTCTGGCAGTTCCGGATTTGCAGGGTCCGAGGGAGAATACATCAAAGTGATGTCATTCATGACTCCGAAATGGTTACCATGGCGACTATCAGACATATTAAGCTGTCAGGGAAAGAGCCTGTTTAATCCAGTCTTCAATCACGGGTTTCCTCGGGCGTTAGCCACTGCCTGCGGAGTGTGGACTGGCAGAAAAACGTCACCTTCGGGCCCCCCAGCACCAACGCGCCTTAAACCAAGCCCCACAAAGAAGTCACTTCGGCGATGTAAACGCGACTTTGCGGCTTCCTGGGCTGCTAAGGTGAAGGACGCCCGCCCTCCCCAGAACTTGAGTACTAAATTGTTTACTTACTCCTTTTGCCTAGGTCCCTATGTTAACTACTTGAGACAAAAATAAATATGGCCTTCTACAGTTATAATTCAGTTCTGGCTATTGCTCGAACAAGGTAAGCATTGGAGTTACCCCCCAATATGAACGCTTAACTCAGAGGATGTTGCTTTTTATTCCAGATTCCCTAGCCATTTTGTCCATCCTACCTGCTCTTCTTATTCCCCATCATGTGCATTTCTTCACTTGCCAGATTCCCATTTAAATAAGACATGTATGAAGAACTATGAGAGCAAGAAGTACTCGGATCCTAGTCAGCCAGGCAATACAGTACTTCACCCAGGAACTAGACTAATACAAAAGCTACACACATCCACTTGCTGGCTGCAAGAAGTTCCTGGCAAACCTCAGCTGGAGCAAGCCACAAAACATCCACAGGTGACAAGCCCTCAGGCCACAAAAGAAACTGGCATGGAGATTAAAGAAGGCAAACAATCTTATAGACAAAAAATCATGGATGAACTAAAATATTATTACAATGGATTCTACTTACTTTGGATTGACGCCAAAGTTGCTGCCAGAATGGTTTGGAGGCTGTTGCATGGACAGGTCCTGACCAGACGAGAGAGACGAAGGGTAGGCAAGAATCATATTTGAGAAAGAAAATGAATGAATATTGCATATGCATTTAATTCTATAGCTGTTGAGAACTTGTGTTGATTTCTTCCGCCTGGTTCCATTTATGGTGTTCTTAATTGTACCCTTCATGGAATTCTTATTACCAGTGTTTCTGAAACTCTTCCCAGAGATGTTGCCATCAACTTTTGAAAGTGAATCCAAAAAGGTATGATTTTTTAACTTTAATAAAATTTAATAGATTGAGTAACTTTTATTCTTCTACCATTAAGGAAGAAAAACAGAAAAAGAAAATGGCTGTAAAGTTGGAACTAGCAAAATTTCTTCAAGAAACCATGACAGAAATGGCAAGGAGGAACAGAGCCAAGATGGGCGATGCCTCTACACAGCTCTCATCCTACGTGAAGCAGGTGTCCATCTTTTATGTAATGCCGAACAACTTATTTTAATTGGCCTTTTTGTCCCACTGCATAGGTCCAGACAGGCCACAAGCCCAGCACAAAGGAGATAGTTCGCTTCTCCAAACTATTTGAGGACCAGCTGGCCCTGGAACACTTAGATCGCCCTCAGCTGGTTGCCCTTTGCAAACTGCTGGAATTGCAGACATTTGGAACCAACAACCTGCTCCGCTTTCAGCTCCTGATGAAACTGAAGTCTATAAAAGCAGATGATGAAGTAAGAGCTTAACCATAGCTCTAGGGAATTAGAGTTCCAACTCCATCCCTTACATTTCTTTCAGATAATTGCCAAGGAAGGGGTGACAGCATTGAGTGTATCAGAACTACAGGCTGCCTGTAGGGCCCGAGGGATGAGATCACTGGGTCTCACGGAGGAACAACTGCGACAACAGCTCACGGAGGCAAGTAGCAGCGCCCCTCTGGGGTCCTCTTCTTCTCACGTGTTGTTCCCCTCCCGTTCTCCAGTGGCAGGACCTCCACCTGAAGGAGAACGTCCCTCCTTCCCTTTTGCTCCTGTCCCGCACCTTCTACCTGATAGATGTGAAGCCCAAGCCGATTGAGATACCACTCAGTGGGGAGGTGAGTACCTGGGTTAATGGGGACCCTCGACGGCTTATGATACATAAAATGTTTATCTCCCCAGGCTCCAAAGACTGATATTCTTGTGGAATTACCTACTTTCACTGAATCTAAAGAGAACATGGTGGATCTTGCACCTCAACTGAAGGGAACTAAGGTTAGACAGTTACTTTCCATTTGGTTAATTAGCAGTAACCCAACTCTCAGTTCTGATGTTTAAGGATGAAGACTTTATACAGCCGCCACCAGTTACATCATCACCCATAACACCATCAACACCTATTTCATTACCTAAAGGACCCATCACTTCTTCTGAAGAACCTGTAAGTATCTTTAATAAATGAAAAAGAAAGAGTAATGCCTACAGTCCTTGTTTTTTACGCCTAGACACTCCAGGCCAAATCACAAATGACGGCCCAGAACAGCAAGGCTAGTTCAAAAGGAGCATAAAGGACTACTTGAGGATGGAGCTCACTCTCTTCAGCTTCCGGCCCTCAACAGTGGCATCTGTAAAGGACCTCCCAGATAAGACTGTCTGGCTTCAGAGAGCGGATCAGCTGTTTAGCCCGTGGGGCAGTCCTTTGAGGCCTGGTAACCATTCCAGGTGATGTGGGTAGTGAGACCAAGTTCAGACCACTTAGAAAAATATAATTGCAAAGTCCCATTTCCTCTGTACCATTGTCACCCCACTCAACTTTGTATAAAGCCCACCCCCCATCATGTTGTTTTTTTAGTTTCATGTGTACGTCCCTTCAGAGAGGAAATTTTTTGCACAATGGAATCAGCTTGGCACCTTAGATACCTGTCTCCTATGGCTTGGAATTCTGAGTAAGAACTTGGAAGTTCCAAAAACCATTTTAGGAGCACCTGATTAACTTTCTGAATGATCCACCAGTAGGATCAGCACCCTGGAAACAAAGTACCTTATGAGATGGGATGGATATACTCCCCAGTAAGATCTTTCTGGATATAATGAAGCTTCCTGGAGAAACAGACTGGCAATCAGAAAGATTTGGCTGCTTCCGACACCTCCATCTTGGGCCTGCAGAGGCTGCAGCAATCTGTGAGGCAGCCGCAATCTGCGAGGCAGCCACTCTTCTAGCACATATGGCTTTCATTAGCCACCATTTTGCTAGGAAGCATAATTAAGGGTTTAAGCCTTAACCATGTTTGTGTTGGGTGTGTGTGTTTCTGGCCAGTTTGTCTTTCACAAATAAGACTATTAGTCATAGGGATTGTGAAAGTCTGATATAATCCCTGTGCTACCCAGCAACAAGTATTACATTAGGATATTTATGCTTGGTGTTTTCAGTATTAATAATATGAAATAATAGATAGACTGCCATGCAGCTGACCAAGGGCTTTCTTCCCCTGGGGAGTGGTTAGAAGGCCAAAGGTATTTCAGCCTGTAGGTGATAAAATTAGATTTCTTTACTTGCTGTGGTTAGACAGCAGTCAGTTAAAACAAGTAAAACTCCACTGTCCTGTCTGGGATCACCTAAATGAGGAATGTCACCAGCACTTCACAGCAAGAATATGCATTCTACAATGCTTTCTAAATTTGTGCTCCATCAGAGAAGCCCCACCATGTCCCACTAATGAAGCCCAGTTCTTTGGGAATGATGAATCCCTACTGTGCACATACAGCAATCATGGATCCTGCCTATCGAGGTGATTCACAATACACTTTCCCATTTCAAAAATGACGGGTATTTTAATTAGTCCACATTTCAGG